GAGAGCCACATATGTAATTTCAAATTTTCTAGTAGCCACATAAGAAAAAAAGTAAAAACGAGAGAAATTTTAATTGAAAAATTTAAATTTATATTTAATATATTTCATGTGACCCAATATATCAAAAATAATCACTGCAACATGTAATCAATATAAAAGCTCTTAATGAGCTATTTTACATCCTTTTTTCATACTAAGTCACTATACTCGTGTGTATTTTACAACACATCTCAATTGGACTAGTCACCTTTCAAGTGTTCAACAGCCACATGTGTGGCCGGCAGTTACCATACTGGCTGGACAGTGCAGATACAGAAGAAAACCCCAAGTCCCTATCCTGCAAGGCCCTGATGATTTGGGTCCTCCTAACCTTCTCTCCCACTCTCTCCCTCTCCGGAGCTTCACTGGAGGCCTCTATAAGGTCCTTTCAGCCTCAAGGACGTTGCCGAAATGAATGCATGAATGAATGAAAGCATGTTACAAATATCCGAGGCCAGGCCTTGCGTGATTACAGTAGAGGCCGAAAGAGGCAGGGCTGCTGGTCAAGGTCAGACGGCTAGGTGGGGTGAGCTCGGGGCCTAGCCGGAACTAGCGGAGAGGAAAACAAGCCTCCGCGTCGCCCGCCCCGCCGCCCCGCCGCCCCGCGGGCTCACCTCCTCCTTCAGGTAGTCAAATTTGGTCGGCTCGGGCTGCCGGGCTGCCCAGTTCTTCTGTTTCCTTTTCAAATCCCGGTCGAAAATATTCAGGGTTCTGGGCGAGGTGCTACCGCGGGGAGAGACACCAGAGGTGACTTCCCTACGGCCAAGATTCTCCGCTGGGACCCTCGCCGCCCAAGGTCGCCGACATAAGCGCCAGAGCCCTGCCGGCCGCAGCATCTCCAGCTGCGACCCCAATTGCCGGCGCTTTTTGTGCGCATGCGCCAGCGCGGCTTTTGTGTCTACTCCAAAGATCTTCTCGAGGGAACGTGCAAGTAGTTTGGCCTAGTTCGCTTGCCATTACGGCGGAGCGTCACGCGGAGGATTGTGGGTGTGAGCCCCACGTGAGGCTTGGTAGGACTGCGGACGGTGAGTGGGGATGGACTGGAGTTGAAGAGCTCGAGATGAAGGGCTTGAGGGCGTGTGTGTGTGTGGCGCGGGGAAAAAACTAGTCTCTAACAGGATCTCTTTCGGATCTGCGAGGGGTTTTGCCCCTTCCTCCTGAGCCTTTTTCGGTCTCATTCTTCAGTCTTCATCGATCCTTTTCAGGGTCGCTTCTCGAATCAGTCTGTTAGCTGCCCCCCTGCGGTACAGGAGGTGGAAAGGAGACCCTAGTTCAGGGGCCAGCCCTGTGTTCTCCGAATTAGAGAGCGGGCAGAAGGGGAGGGTGGGCTACGGGGATGCGGGCGCGTGTCGGGAGTGAGGTCCGGTCGCCTTCCCCTCTCTCGGATTATCTGACATATAATGAGTGCTTTCCTTCTAAACATTTACAATACATGCAGTACTTCTCCTGGTTGAGGTGGTACCTACCTCGTAAGATTGCTCAGAGAGTTAAGTGCTGTAATACATCGAAAAATGTGTAAATGCACCAGCGATAGCTTCCTTTTTTTTCCTAGTTAGTGTAATTAAAAGGACTTGATTTTTAAATAAGAAATATTGCCCTTTTAATCATTTTGGGGGGGGGTTGCTTAATAATCAACGACTTTTGGCTCTTTGCAAAATTCCCATCCAGAGATGCTAAACCATTGGAGACTTTTCACAAGGGAACAATATTAATTTATACACACATATGTATATGTTCTAGTATGTTTTGGGGGAATGAGCTCACTTGGGCCTTCATCACTGGTAGAATCAGATATTATAGAAAGAAGTGATATTTATTAACTGGTGTGAGACTTTACCTGGAGACTCAAATTTACTTTTTATTTTTAAACTTTTTATTACTTTTGAAGGATGATCGAATTTAAAAAGGAAACTTTCTTAGCTAAACCTGAGTTGATTTTGGTCTGTTTAGTTAGAATGCTAGTCTTACAGAACTAAAGGCTGTTTGTTGGCAGTAGCCGGAGATAAGGAGTAAGCAGAATGAGACCAGAATGTGAAGAAACAAATGAGGCCAACGGAGGCTAGGGAATCTTTCTTTCTTACTTTTTTTTGGTAGACAGGGTCTCACTCTGTTGCCCCAGCTGGTGTGCTGTAGTGCCGTTAGGCTCACTCTAGCCAAGACCTCCCGGGTGGAAGTGATCCTCTTGCCTTAGCCTCCAAAGTAGCTGGGACTACAGGCGCGCGCCACCATGCCGGGCTCATTTTTGTATTTCTTGTGGGGATTCACCATGTTACCCAGGCTGGTCCTGAACTCCTGGGCTCAAGTGATCCGCCCGCCTTGGCCTCCGAAAGTGCTGGTGAGCCACCGCACTCGGCCTAGGGAATCTTAACTACATTTGCCTTCAATTAGTAACACATACTGGTATACAAATAGAAATTCTAAGTGAGAGCAATGGATGAATAAACATTTGTTCCCCTCCATAAAGCCCTGGGATTCTGCTTTGTCTACCTTAAGTTTATTTCTCTAAATGATCTGTCATGGAAAGAGGATATTTTGGTATGTTTCTGCTTTTTTGCATGTGACCCAGAATTACCATTAAAACATTTGTTTTATTTTTCAGTATTTGTTTTCTTCAAGCATTTGGTCGAGATTAAGAATTAAAAATGTCATCCAAACAAGAAATAATGAGTGACCAGCGGTTTAGACGGGTTGCAAAGGACCCGAGATTTTGGGAAATGCCAGAAAAGGATCGAAAAGTCAAAATTGACAAGAGATTTCGAGCCATGTTTCATGACAAGAAGTTCAAGTTGAACTATGCCGTGGATAAAAGAGGGCGCCCCATTAGCCATAGCACTACAGAGGATTTGAAGCGTTTTTACGACCTTTCAGATTCTGATTCCAATCTCTCTGGTGAAGATAGCAAAGCATTGAGTCAAAAGAAAATAAAGAAGAAAAAAACCCAGACTAAAAAAGAAATCGATTCAAAAAATCTAGTTGAGAAAAAGAAAGAAACCAAGAAGGCTAATCACAAGGGTTCTGAAAATAAAACTGATTTAGATAATTCTATAGGAATTAAAAAAATGAAAACCTCATGTAAATTTAAGATAGATTCAAACATAAGTCCGAAGAAGGATAGCAAAGAATTTACACAAAAAAATAAGAAAGAGAAAAAAAACATTGTTCAACATACTACAGACTCTTCTCTCGAAGAAAAACAAAGGACATTAGACTCAGGCACCTCTGAAATTGTGAAATCTCCCAGAATCGAGTGTTCTAAGACAAGAAGAGAAATGCAATCAGGTAGGTTGGAAAAAATTAGAGATTCTTGGGTGTCTTAATTTCTTTCCCCTTTAACATTTTGCAGTGGTTCAACTCATAATGACAAGAGACAGTGATGGTTATGAAAACTCAACAGATGGTGAAATGTGTGACAAAGATGCTCTGGAGGAAGATTCAGAAAGCGTTAGTGAAATAGGAAGTGATGAGGAATCTGAAAATGAAATTACAAGTGTTGGTAGAGCTTCAGGTGATGACGATGGAAGTGAAGATGATGAAGAGGAGGATGAAGATGAAGAGGAGGATGAAGATGAGGATAGTGAGGATGATGATAAAAGTGACAGTGGCCCTGATCTTGCAAGGGGTAAAGGAAATATAGAAACTAGTTCTGAAGATGAAGATGATACGGCAGATTTGTTTCCAGAAGAATCTGGTTTTGAGCATGCTTGGAGAGAATTAGATAAAGATGCTCCTCGTGCTGATGAGGTAACCTTTTGAATAAACAAGATTATTTGTGATTATGTACTATTTAATTCTTCTCATTTCTCAGATTACACGTCGATTAGCAGTTTGTAACATGGACTGGGATAGATTAAAGGCAAAAGATTTGCTGGCTCTGTTCAATTCATTTAAACCCAAAGGAGGTGTAATATTTTCCGTCAAGGTGAGAATTGATTTCATTTTGAAATAAATATTAAATTACATTGATCCTATTTTTTTCTGTTTAGATATATCCTTCAGAATTTGGAAAGGAGAGGATGAAGGAAGAGCAAGTTCAAGGACCAGTAGAGCTATTAAGTATTCCTGAAGATGCCCCAGAAAAAGACTGGTATTAAATCACTATAGAACATAAAACTAAACTAAGTATGCTTAATAAGTTTTTCCCACTTTAGGACGTCTAGAGAAAAATTGAGAGATTATCAATTCAAACGACTGAAGTACTATTATGCAGTAGTAGACTGTGATTCTCCGGAAACAGCTAGTAAAATTTATGAGGATTGTGATGGCCTGGAATTTGAAAGTAGTTGTTCTTTCATAGATCTAAGGTAATCCAGTGTATGTATTACCAATTTAATCTTTTTAAATAAATTTTTTTTCTTTACTTCTTAGGTTTATACCAGATGATATTACTTTTGATGATGAGCCTAAGGATGTAGCCTCAGAAGTGAATTTAACAGCATATAAACCAAAATATTTCACTTCTGCTGCAATGGGAACATCAACGGTATTTCTTTACTTTAAAAAATATGTAGCTGGGTGTGTTATTTTTTCTTATTTGTTGGTGAAAGGTGGAAATCACTTGGGATGAGACTGATCATGAAAGAATTACAATGCTCAACAGGAAGTTTAAAAAGGAAGAGCTTTTGGACATGGATTTTCAAGCCTACTTAGCTTCCTCTAGTGAAGATGAAGAGGAGATAGAAGAGGAGCTACAAGGTATTGTTAATCTTTCAGTGACCATTAATGGATCTGTGTATTAAGTGAATTTTTTTTTCATTAGGTGATGATGGAGTCAATGTAGAAGAAGATGGGAAAACAAAGAAAAGTCAGAAGGATGATGAAGAACAAATTGCTAAATACAGGCAGCTCTTGCAGGTTATTCAAGAAAAAGAAAAGAAAGGCAAAGAAAATGATATGGAAATGGAAATTAAATGGGTTCCAGGTAAGAATTAGATACTAAATGTTTTCTCTTTTTTTTAAGCTAAACTATTTGGATTTTTCCTCAGGTCTTAAAGAAAGTGCAGAAGAGATGGTCAAAAACAAATTGGAAGGAAAGGATAAACTGACCCCTTGGGAACAATTTTTAGAGAAGAAGAAAGAGAAAAAAAGACTGAAAAGGAAACAGAAGGTATCATTGATAATTATGACCAAATGTTTGTTGAAATTTTGTATTTTTATATTCAACTTTTAAGGCTCTTGCTGAAGAGGCCAGTGAAGAGGAACTTCCCTCTGATGTTGATTTGAATGACCCATACTTTGCTGAAGAAGTTAAACAAATAGGTAAGCCAGCTCATATCTGTAGTTTTCAACTGTTTACCACTCTTATGTTGGTTTGTTGTGCCAGGTATAAATAAAAAATCGGTAAAATCTGCAAAAGATGGCACATCTCCAGAAGAAGAAATTGAAATAGAAAGACAAAAGGTAAAATACGATTATTGTTACATGCTTAGTGGTGTACATTTGAACTTTTTTTTGCTCTCTACAGGCTGAAATGGCTTTGCTTATGATGGATGAGGACGAGGACAGTAAGAAACACTTCAATTACAACAAGATTGTGGAGCACCAGAATCTGAGCAAAAAGAAGAAAAAGCAGCTCATGAAAAAGAAGGAATTAATAGAGGATGACTTTGAGGTAACCATAGACACCAGGCATAGCCTCTTAAATTTATTAATTTTTTTTTTTTTTGGATTTGCAGGTAAATGTTAACGATGCACGGTTTCAGGCAATGTACACTTCCCACTTGTTCAATTTGGACCCCTCAGATCCCAATTTCAAGAAAACAAAAGCTATGGAAAAAATCCTTGAGGAGAAGGCCCGGCAAAGAGAACGGAAAGAACAAGAACTTACTCAGGCAATAAAGAAAAAAGAGAGTGAGATTGAAAAGGAATCACAAAGGAAGTCCATTGATCCTGCTTTGTCAATGTTGATTAAATCTATAAAAACCAAAACAGAGCAGTTTCAAGCAAGAAAAAAGCAAAAAGTCAAATAACTGGATGTTACTTATTTTTGAACTGAATACATCTTTTCCTAAAATGTACAAAAATAATAGGAGGGAATATTTATTGGGAACAAAGCTATCTTTCAAGAACATGAATAAAATCTTTTTCTGGACATAGTAAAATTTTTCTCCATAAATAATTGTACTTAATTGTGGATGACTGACAAATTTTTATTGTATATTCCTACAGATCAGTCATAATTAAATTACCTGCATTATAGGGTTTATAAAATTTTTATATTTTACAATGTTCAGTTCTAACTAGTGGAAAGTTACTCTAGCTTTTTAAAAGGCTGTTTACAATTCTGTGTAAAAATAGAGCAGTATCTACTCAAGTTTGTGTAAATGTTAGGGATAATTTGAAAAATATATATATTTAATACATTAATTTCTCTGGAAGCAGGAGGCATGTTTAAATAACTATTAAAATAATTTATTTTTCTAGCCATAAAGGATGGAAGTCAAGAACTTTTTGTTGTTTAGTCATGTTAAGTATAGTTTATGAAATTAACTTGTAAATAAAAGTGTAAAATATTTTCATTATTTTGTATAGCACTGATTTATTCCATTTT